GGGGCGGTGCCTGGAGGGATGGTCCGCCCCGACTGCGGGTTTCTAGCCCTCGCGTGGCGTGGGGACAATTAGGCGCCACGCCCTGTCGCTTCACTGCGCGACGCTCGCGAGGCCGGGGACGCCACTCCCAGACCGGGCGGGACGCGCACGCTCACAGTGAGGTCTCAAAAGATCCCCACCTCAGTTTTCTCATCTGGAAAGTGGGGCCTCGTAATCCTGTCCGACCCGGCGCGGGACAGTAGGTGTCAGGGATTTTGGTGACCCCACGCTCGAGGCCTCTGCAAAAGGGGGCTGTCCAGTGGCCCAGAGACGCAGCCGGCGGGGCTTTTGTCTAGCGGGGGAGTCTTAACTGAGAGGCCACGCAGGCCGGCAGGAAGCCGCTCCACAGGAGGGGGCTCAAGGAGAGGGGATCTCCTCCCTCCAGACTCCGGCCCCGCCAGAGTAGCTCTAGGGTATCTTCCCAGAAACTGCCCCGCACGCACTGGCGAGCTGGGAGCGCCACCACGGCTTTCAAAAAACCCGCACACACCAAGATAATAATGTGTCGTTCGCTCGTTTCGCGCAAGCGGAGTCGCGTCCGCCTTCCCGAGCTCCGGCACACAGACCTCAGGCCGCTCTCGCGCTCTCCGGGGCCCCGAGAACAATGCCCGTCCTCTCCGCGCGCAGGAGGGAGTTGGCGGACCACGCGGGGTCGGGGCGACGGAGCGGGCCCAGCCCCACGGCCAGGTCGGGGCCCCACCTCTCGGCTCTGAGAGCCCAGCCGGCCCGGGCCGCGCACCTGTCAGGTCGGGGGACCTACGTGCGCCGCGACACGGCGGGAGGCGGGCCGGGCCAGGCTCGTCCCCTCGGCCCTCCCGGAACTAGTCTCCTAGGCCGCGGCGCCCGCCGGAGCGGAGAGGGCTGGTGCCCCGGAGCCTTCGAGTCGGGGGCTAGAGCGGCCAGGCCTCCGAGCCGGGTCGAGCCGAGGCTGGCGACGGCTGCGTCACGCGAGGGGGCGGGGCTGCCACGGGCGGAGGTCGCAGCCGGAAGCGGAAGAGGCGCTCGGAGCGGGGAGTGGGGCCTAGCTGCAGCCGGAGCCTGGGAGACGGTAAGTGTGGGCTGGGGTCCGCGGCGGCGACATTTAGCAGGGCTCTCTGTTCCTCGTGGCCTAGATGCATCACTGTAAGCGATACCGCTCCCCTGAACCAGACCCGTACCTGAGCTACCGATGGAAGAGGAGGAGGTCCTACAGTCGGGAACATGAAGGGAGACTGCGATACCCGTCCCGAAGGGAGCCTCCCCCACGAAGATCTCGGTCCAGAAGGTGAGAGGGAACTAGATAGGAGGGAAAGACTCGCTGACCAGCGTCCCCATCCCCCTTTTGGCAGCCATGACCGCCTGCCCTACCAGAGGAGGTACCGGGAGCGCCGTGACAGCGATACATACCGGTGTGAAGAGCGGAGCCCATCCTTTGGAGAGGACTACTATGGACCTTCACGTTCTCGTCATCGTCGGCGATCGCGGGAGAGGGGGCCATACCGGACCCGCAAGCATGCCCACCACTGCCACAAACGCCGCACCAGGTCTTGTAGCAGCGCCTCCTCGGTGAGTGGTAGCCAGAGTGTGCTGGCTGGGGCTCGGATGGCGTTTCGGGGGGCGGTGCATGCAGAGAAGCCAACAGAGCAGTAAGCGCAGCAGCCGGAGTGTGGAAGATGACAAGGAGGGTCACCTGGTGTGCCGGATCGGCGATTGGCTCCAAGAGCGATGTACAGCCACCTTTCGTAAAACTTTACCTCTCGATTCTCATGCCCAATTTCTTTTCTCTCCTAGATGAGATTGTGGGGAACCTGGGTGAAGGCACCTTTGGCAAGGTGGTGGAGTGCTTGGACCATGCCAGGTGAGCGAGCTGCGGCAGTACAGCTGGCTCCGATGAGAACCTCTGTTTCCTTCCCGGGTACCAGAGGGAAGTCTCAGGTTGCCCTGAAGATCATCCGCAACGTGGGCAAGTACCGGGAGGCTGCCCGGCTAGAAATCAACGTGCTCAAAAAAATCAAGGAGAAGGACAAAGAAAACAAGTTGTGAGTATCTGCAAGGAGTGGGAGGGAAGCCTCAGCCTGAGCCCTGCCCATCCTCCTCCTCCAGCCTGTGTGTCTTGATGTCTGACTGGTTCAACTTCCACGGTCACATGTGCATCGCCTTTGAGCTCCTGGGCAAGAACACCTTTGAGTTCCTGAAGGAGAATAACTTCCAGCCTTACCCCCTACCACATGTCCGGCACATGGCCTACCAGCTCTGCCACGCCCTTAGATGTAAGTGTCCACCCTCAAAAGAAGCATGGGCAGCCTACTTCCCCTTCTTTCCCTGCTACCTTAGTTCTGCATGAGAATCAGCTGACCCATACAGACTTGAAACCAGAGAACATCCTGTTTGTGAATTCTGAGTTTGAAACCCTCTACAATGAGCACAAGGTATTGGTGGGGGTAAGGGTGAGGCCCTGTTTTCCTGACCTGGCAGGCCTGCCTTGCCTTTCAGAGCTGTGAGGAGAAGTCAGTGAAGAACACCAGCATCCGAGTGGCTGACTTTGGCAGTGCCACATTTGACCATGAGCACCACACCACCATTGTGGCCACCCGTCACTATCGCCCGCCTGAGGTGATCCTTGGTGAGTGACTGTATGGCCTGTGACCTTGTCATATCTCACAGCCTCTCCCCATCTTGGCTTGCAGAGCTGGGCTGGGCACAGCCCTGTGACGTCTGGAGCATTGGCTGCATTCTCTTTGAGTACTACCGGGGCTTCACACTCTTCCAGGTACAGCCACCCTGCATTGGTCCCCTACCCTGGACCCCCTTGCACTGTCCCTAATCTTCCACAGACCCACGAAAACCGAGAGCACCTGGTGATGATGGAGAAGATCCTAGGGCCCATCCCATCACACATGATCCACCGTACCAGGTAAGGACCCCAGTAGCCCCCTCAGGGTTGGTCCCACACTTGACTCCACCCCCTTAATTTTCAGGAAGCAGAAATATTTCTACAAAGGGGGCCTAGTTTGGGATGAGAACAGCTCTGACGGCCGGTATGTGAAGGAGAACTGCAAACCTCTGAAGGTCAGTTTCTGGCTACCCCCAGCTGAACTCATGTCACACTGAGGCACCTTGTGTCCCTGAGCAGAGTTACATGCTCCAAGACTCCCTGGAGCACGTGCAGCTGTTTGACCTGATGAGGAGGATGTTAGAATTTGACCCTGCCCAGCGCATCACACTGGCCGAGGCCCTGCTGCACCCCTTCTTTGCTGGCCTGACCCCTGAGGAGCGGTCCTTCCACACCAGCCGCAACCCAAGCAGATGACAGGCACAGGCCACCGCATGAGGAGATGGAGGGCGGGACTGGGCCGCCCAGCCCCTTGACTCCAGCCTCGACCGCCAGGCCCCAGGCCAGAGCCACCCAATGAACAGTGCAATGTGAAGGAAGGCAGGAGCCTGCAGGGGAGCAGACTTGGTGCCCAGCTGCCAGAAAGCACAGATTTGACCCAAGCTATTTATATGTTATAAAGTTATAATAAAGTGTTTCTTACTGTTTGTAACCCCTGGTACCAGTGTGTCCATCTCCAGGCTCCTTGCCTTCCCCTTACCTGACCTTATTAATAAAGTCTTTCTTAGCAGTTCAGCTTGTGGAGAGCTAAGTGTGAACTGGGCCAG